GACGACAACGTTGGGGCACACCCTCTCGCTGGCTTTTTTTTTTTTTTTTTAATTCGTAACAGTCTGGAGTTTGCTTATAAACGCCCGATTACTCTTATTAGATGCGTCCTAATTGCCCGGCGTATAGGGCGGCCGGAATGTCTTGACTGGTTAATTTCATCTTCAAGGCTACTCCTAACGAATTAACTGTAGGACCGAAAACATGAAAAACAAAAAACAAAAAGGGAACCGGTAGGCAGACCGCCACGGAGGGAAAAATAGGCAGGCCAGCCCCGCCCGGCGCCGTGCCCCGCCAACACCCGGCCGCAGGGCGGCGCGGGCACCCTGCGCGCCCGGGGCGCCCGCTGCACTCGGCGGCGCCGCGGAGGGCGCCTACGACCGCGCGCAGCCGCGCCCTCCCTGCGAGCGGCTCTGCGCGCCCGGCTCCCGGCCTCCCGGTGGCGCCGCACCGAACCGCCCGTCTCGCCGTCAGGGCTGTGATTATTTTCTAAAATCCGGAGGCGAGACCCGCGCGGCCGCTCTCGGGGCCCCGCCCCGAGCCCCTTCCCAGGGCGGGGGAGAGGCCGCAGCGCACTCGGGAGCGGGCGAGGGAATCCCTCTCCCTCCACGTCACCCGAAAGCGAGGAAACCCGCACTCGCGTCCTCTAACGCAAATGACCATCTTTGGCAACGTGCGCCAATGGAACAGACCAAGGGCGCTGGGCCCGGGGGGTGAGCGGGGGACTGGGGAGGGCCGGGGCTGCCTCGGCGCCTCCGAACCGTGCGTGGCGCCCGCTCCCGCCCGTGCCACCGCCTGGCTTCCTCGCGCGGGGTGCGCGGTTGGCGTCAGCGCGGCCGGGAGCCGGGGCTGGGAGGGGAGAGCTGCGCCCGCCTCCTCCCCTCCCGCGCCTCTTCCTCCTCCGCGGCCTCCTCCCCCCGCCTCCTCGTGCGCTCCTCCCTGCAAGGTGGAGTCTGGGGTTGACGTGAGTGAATCCACATGGTACAGGGCTGGAGAATAAAGAGTGTGAGTTGAACTCGTGCCATTGTAGTGACTCATCTCGGGCAGAGCGCTAGGGCTCCGAGCGAACCAGCGAGCGAGCGAACGAGCGGCGCTCGGCGGGGACAGAAAGAGGGAGAGAGAGAGAGAGAGAGAGGGAGAGGCGCGGCCGGGCGAGGCGGGCCCGTCCGGGAGCGGGCTCCGGGGAAGGGGTGCGGGTCTGGGCGCCGGAGCGGGGAGCGGGGCCGCGTCCCTCTCAGCGCCAGCTCTACTTGAGCCCCACGAGCCGCTGTCCCCCTGGCGCGCTCGGGGCCGCGGGACGGGCGCACGCCGCCTTCTCCTAGTCAAGTATCCGAGCCGCCCCGAAACTCGGGCGGCGAGTCGGCCACGGGAAGTTTATTCTCCGGCTCCTTTTCTAAAAGGAAGAAACAGAAGTTTCTCCCAGCGGACAGCTTTTCTTTCCGCCTTTTTGGCCCTGTCTGAAATCGGGGGTCCCCAGGGCTGGCAGGCCAGGCTCGCTGGGCTCCTAATCTTTTTTTTAATTTCCAATTTTTGATTGGGCCGTGGGTCCCCGCTGAGCTCCGGCTGCGCGCGGGGGCGGGAGGGCGCGCGCAGGGGAGGGACCGAGAGACGCGCCGACTTTTTAGAGGGAGGGATCGGGTGGACAACTGGTCCCGCGGCGCTCGCAGAGCCGGAAAGAAGTGCTGTAAGGGACGCTCGGGGGACGCTGTTCCTGAGGTGTCGCCGCCTCCCTGTCCTCGCCCTCCGCGGTGGGGGAGAAACCCAGGAGCGAAGCCCAGAGCCCGCGGCGCGGCCGGCGGACGAACGAGCGCGCAGCAGCCGGTGCGCGGCCGCGGCGAGGGCGGGGGAAGAAAAACACCCTGTTTCCTCTCCGGCCCCCACCGCGGATCATGTACCAGGATTATCCCGGGAACTTTGACACCTCGTCCCGGGGCAGCAGCGGCTCTCCTGCGCACGCCGAGTCCTACTCCAGCGGCGGCGGCGGCCAGCAGGTAGGTGCGGGCCCCGGTGCACCTGGCGGCGCTGGCTCATTTGTATTTTTTTTCCTCATTTCAGAAATTCCGGGTAGATATGCCTGGCTCAGGCAGTGCATTCATCCCCACCATCAACGCCATCACGACCAGCCAGGACCTGCAGTGGATGGTGCAGCCCACAGTGATCACCTCCATGTCCAACCCATACCCTCGCTCGCACCCCTACAGCCCCCTGCCGGGCCTGGCCTCTGTCCCTGGACACATGGCCCTCCCAAGACCTGGCGTGATCAAGACCATTGGCACCACCGTGGGCCGCAGGAGGAGAGATGAGCAGGTACAGCTCAGACCAGTGGGAAGGAGCCACGTTTCTAACCATGATCCTTGGCTTTGGCCTCTAGCTGTCTCCTGAAGAGGAGGAGAAGCGTCGCATCCGGCGGGAGAGGAACAAGCTGGCTGCAGCCAAGTGCCGGAACCGACGCCGGGAGCTGACAGAGAAGCTGCAGGCGGTGAGGAACTCTGCGTAGGGTGGGAGCACCTCCCACCCAGGCCCCTGAGCCACATCCTCCACAGGAAGCCTCTCAGAAGCTCATGACGTTCGTCAGACCCTTGAGACAGACGGAAACTGTTTTTCACTCCGGAATATGCTGTCCTCTGCTGAACGAAGCCCTTGCCCGTATGTCCTCACTGATGAACAGGAATCCATGTCTGTCCCTCACATCCCTCTCTTTCCGTGGCAGGAGACAGAGGAGCTGGAGGAGGAGAAGTCAGGCCTGCAGAAGGAGATTGCTGAGCTGCAGAAGGAGAAGGAGAAGCTGGAGTTCATGTTGGTGGCTCACGGCCCAGTGTGCAAGATTAGCCCCGAGGAGCGCCGATCGCCCCCAGCCCCTGGGCTGCAGCCCATGCGCAGTGGGGGTGGCTCGGTGGGCGCTGTAGTGGTGAAACAGGAGCCCCTGGAAGAGGACAGCCCCTCGTCCTCGTCGGCGGGGCTGGACAAGGCCCAGCGCTCTGTCATCAAGCCCATCAGCATTGCTGGGGGCTTCTACGGTGAGGAGCCCCTGCACACCCCCATCGTGGTGACCTCCACACCTGCTGTCACTCCGGGCACCTCGAACCTCGTCTTCACCTATCCTAGCGTCCTGGAGCAGGAGTCACCCGCATCTCCCTCCGAATCCTGCTCCAAGGCTCACCGCAGAAGCAGTAGCAGCGGGGACCAATCATCAGACTCCTTGAACTCCCCCACTCTGCTGGCTCTGTAACCCAGTGCACCTCCCTCCCCAGCTCCGGAGGGGGTCCTCCTCGCTCCTCCTTCCCAGGGACCAGCACCTTCAAGCGCTCCAGGGCCGTGAGGGCAAGAGGGGGACCTGCCACCAGGGAGCTTCCTGGCTCTGGGGGACCCAGGTGGGACTTAGCAGTGAGTATTGGAAGACTTGGGTTGATCTCTTAGAAGCCATGGGACCTCCTCCCTCATTCATCTTGCAAGCAAATCCCATTTCTTGAAAAGCCTTGGAGAACTCGGTTTGGTAGACTTGGACATCTCTCTGGCTTCTGAAGAGCCTGAAGCTGGCCTGGACCATTCCTGTCCCTTTGTTACCATACTGTCTCTGGAGTGATGGTGTCCTTCCCTGCCCCACCACGCATGCTCAGTGCCTTTTGGTTTCACCTTCCCTCGACTTGACCCTTTCCTCCCCCAGCGTCAGTTTCACTCCCTCTTGGTTTTTATCAAATTTGCCATGACATTTCATCTGGGTGGTCTGAATATTAAAGCTCTTCATTTCTGGAGATGGGGCAGCAGGTGGCTCTTCTGCTGGGGCTGACTTGTCCAGAAGGGGACAAAGTGCAATACAGAGCCTTCCCTACCCTGACGCCTCCCAGTCATCATCTCCAGAACTCCCAGCGGGGCTCCCTGAGCTCTCAAGGAGATGCTGCCATCACTGGGAGGCTCAGAGGACCCTTCCTGCCCACCTTCGGAGACGGCTTCTGGAGGAACGGCTTGGCCAGAAGACAGGGTGTGAGTGAGACAGTGGGGCACAGGTTGGGTTTGCCAAACGCCTAATTACCAGGCCAGGAAGCATGCCAACAAAGCCACACGGGTGTCCTAGCCAGCTTCCCTTCACCTGGTGTCTTGAGTAGGGCGTCTCCTGTAATTACTGCCTTGCCATTCTGCCCCTGGACCCTTCTCTCCGGACCAGGGAGGCGTCCCTCCCTAGGAGCCACACATTATACTCCAAGTCCCTGCCGGGCTCCGCCTTTCCCCCACCCTGGCTCTCAGGGTGACGCCACCCACAGAGATTTAATGAGCGTGGGCCTGGACCTTCCCCAGATGCTGCCAGGCAGCCCCTCCCCAAGCCTCAAAGAAGCATTTGCTGAGGATGGAGAGGCAGGGGAGGGAGGCGGGAGGCCGTCACTGGAGTGGCGTCTGCAGCAGCTGCTGCCCCAGCACCCGCTCAGCCTGTCCTGGCTGCTCACCTCCCCGCAGGGCACCGGGCCTTTCCTGCCCTCTGTGGTCATCTGCCACCTGCTGGATCAAGTGCTTTCTCTTTTACACTCCCCTGTCCCCACCCCAGTGCACTCTTCTGGCCCAGGCAGCAAGCAAGCTGTGAACAGCTGGCCTGAGCTGTCGCTGTGGCTTGTGGCTCATGCGCCATTCCTGGTTGTCTGTTGAATCTTTCTGGCTGCTGGAATTGGAGATAGGATGTTTTGCTTCCCACTGCAGGAGAGCTGCCCCCTTTCACGGGGTTGGGGAAGGGTCCCCCTGGCCTCCAGCAGGAGCACAGCTCAGCAGGGTCCCTGCTGCCCACCCCTCTGAGCCTTTTCTCCCCAGGGTATGGCTCCTGCTGAGTTTCTTGTCCAGCAGGGCCTTGACAGGAATCCAGGGAGTAGCTCCTGGCCAGAACCAGCCTCTGCGGGGCTTGTGCTCTGCAAAGACTCTGCTGCTGGGGATTCAGCTCTAGAGGTCACAGTATCCTCGTTTGAAAGATAATTAAGATCCCCCGTGGAGAAAGCAGTGACACATTCACACAGCTGTTCCCTCGCATGTTATTTCATGAACATGACCTGTTTTCGTGCACTAGACACACAGAGTGGAACAGCCGTATGCTTAAAGTACATGGGCCAGTGGGACTGGAAGTGACCTGTACAAGTGATGCAGAAAGGAGGGTTTCAAAGAAAAAGGATTTTGTTTAAAATACTTTAAAAATGTTATTTCCTGCATCCCTTGGCTGTGATGCCCCTCTCCCGATTTCCCAGGGGCTCTGGGAGGGACCCTTCTAAGAAGATTGGGCAGTTGGGTTTCTGGCTTGAGATGAATCCAAGCAGCAGAATGAGCCAGGAGTAGCAGGAGATGGGCAAAGAAAACTGGGGTGCACTCAGCTCTCACAGGGGTAATCATCTCAAGTGGTATTTGTAGCCAAGTGGGAGCTATTTTCTTTTTTGTGCATATAGATATTTCTTAAATGAAGCTGCTTTCTTGTCTTTTATTTCTAAAAGCCCCCTTATACCCCACTTTGTGCAGCAAAGATCCCCGTGCAGGTCACAGCCTGATTTGTGGCCAGGCTGGACAAATTCCTGAGGCACAACTTGGCTTCAGTTCAGATTTCAAGCTGTGTTGGTGTTGGGACCAGCAGAAGGCAAACGTCCAGCCAACACACAGGACTGTAAGAGGACTCTGAGCTACGTGCCCTGTGAAGACCCCCAGGCTTTGTCATAGGAGGTCGTTCAGCTTCCCCAAAGTCAGAGGTGATTTGATTTGGGGAAGACTGAATATTCACACCTAAGTCGTGAGCATATCCTGAGTTTTACTTCCTTATGGCTTGCCCTCCAAGTTCTCTCTCTCATACACACACACACCCTTGCTCCAGAATCACCAGACACCTCCATGGCTCCAGCTATGGGAACAGCTGCATTGGGGCTGCCTTTCTGTTTGGCTTAGGAACTTCTGTGCTTCTTGTGGCTCCACTCGCGAGGCAGCTCGGAGGTGTGGACTCCGATTGGGCTGCAGGCAGCTCTGGGACGGCACAGGGCGGGCGCTCTGATCAGCTCGTGTAAAACACACCGTCTTCTTGGCCTCCTGGCCAGTCTTTCTGCGAATAGTCCTCTCCCTGGCCAGTTGAATGGGGGAAGCTGCTGGCACAGGAAGGAGAGGCGATCCCGGCTGAGGCTTAGGAAATTGCTGGAGCCGGCTCCAAGCAGATAATTCACTGGGGAGGTTTTCAGAGTCAAACATCATTCTGCCTGTGTTGGGGGCCAGGTGTGTCACACAAGCATCTCAAAGTCAAAAGCCATCTGGGGCTGCTGCTTCTGTTTCTCAGGCTCTGGGGAAAGGAATCTCCCTCTCCTCTCACTTGATTCCAAGTGTGGTTGAATTGTCTGGAGCACTGGGACTTTTTTTCTCTTTTCCTTGATGGACCAACAGTGCAAATGCAATCTCGCCATTTAACTTTCAGGTCGATTTCCTTTCCTGATCAGACATCTTTGTGCCCCCTTTAGGAAGGAAAAGAATACACCTACGATGTGCCAGGCACTGTGTTAGGCGCTTTTATATAGATCCTCGTTAGGATGAGACTAAGGGATGAGGACATCTCTTTATAAAAGGCCCCTAAGTAATGGATAAACAGAAACACTTAGAGGTGAGAAGGTCTGTCTTCAAGATCCAAGGTAAGATTGCCTTCAGTCTGATGTTTGTTCTCAAGGACTTATCCCCTACAATATTCTCCCACTCCATACTTCTCCTTCTACCCCACCATGTGCTCCCGTGCACTCCTCAGATGGTCAGAGGGGTAACCCAAGTCCTTAGAGAATTTGGGGACCAATAGAATATGTGATGTGTGAATTTTCTTTAAAAAACTTAAGGAGTCTTTGCTACCTTCTGCTTGTTGAGTTGTTTTGGCATTCATATTAAAAGCCAGCATCTCACTATTTATTGACAGGTTGGGCTGTGTGTGTGCGCATGTGTGTATACATTTCCAGGCGTGCCTGTGTCCTGTAGCTTTTTAAAAGGAAACCCAGTCATCCCACTATGAATCTGGCATCTTCTTATGCTTCTAGTGTTTTGGCCATACATCAACCAAGGGGTTTAATTTATCCAATGCTTGACGACATGTTCAGGAGGGGCTGGATCAAATTTTGAGAGGGTTATGGGAAAGGGAGGGGGAGAAGAAATTGACATTTATTTTATTATTTATTTTAAATGTTTACATCTTCTTTATGTTGTATCAAGCCTGAATAGAAACTGATAGCATTAAAATACTCCGTTCCTCTCTCTCTTCTCGCTTCCTTTTTTTTTTTTTTTTTAAATTTAGGATAACACATTTTTGTTTCTAAAGTGATTTGTGATTTGTGCTGTATAAACTGTATAAAAGGTTCTGTTTTTAAAGGTGGATTTTCATTCCTCTGGGGACAGTGGTCGCCAAGACATCTACATTGTAAGAGAACACAGTGGAAGATCCTGTCCTGATTCTCAAAAATTATTTTCTCTGTATGATTAAAAGTTTATTCCATTTATTTTAGTTTGTGTTTACTTGATTTTGAGGAAGAAAATATTTGACTTTGTGTAAAGAGTAGGGTATCAGGGTGTCTTTTCTGCCGTGGGAGATGTGTATATATATAGTATTTTGGTGTATAGTAGAAAATAAGCTTTGTGCATCTGTATTTGAGATATGTTAATGACGTGGAGTAAAGTCAGCTGTAAGACTCTGGAGGCAAACAAGTTGTATATGGTTCATATGGCTCTATGGGGAATTTAATTACCTTTCTGGGCACTTTTTTTTTTTTTTTTTTTTTAAGTAATGGTGAAATGGTCCCATTGGAGAGTCTCCTAAATAGACCTTCCAGGCAGAACCGCAAGCTCAAAATCTTTGTATAGTTTTGAAAATTGAGGAGTAGCTTTGTTTGGAAGCCTTTCTGGTGGTGGTTTTTGTTGTTGTTGTTGTTTTGTTGTTTTACTATATGTAATACAAGCCTACAGTATTTGCACTAAAGAAAGCTTGTTAGAAAAAGCTTGCTGCTATGGAAGAAAGAACATATTAAAACTTCTTTCCCTTGCGATTTTTTTGGGGGAGGGGGGTTAGCATTTCCACTTTCAGTTGAGTAGCATTTTGTAGAATAAAATGAATTAAGATTGAAGAGCCTCTGATGGTTGGTTTATTCTGTCTTCCCATCT